AAAGATTCAGGAACTGTTAATTTCTATATATGAAAAAGTGGCCTGATTTATTTGGACAAAAGAAGCACTTCAGCTTAATTATTTTGGTTGCATATTTGTAGATTATTTGAGGCTATAAGCCTGGGTCTATGGGCAGTTACAGTGCATTACTGATTTGATTGGATCTTGAGAGAGGGCCTAAAAACAATCACAGGCCTACAAGTACGACTTTCTCCTTACAGACACAGACATGAAAAGACAATTGCCTATACCAATTATTATTATGATTATTATTATTATTTGAGACAGGGTCTTGCTCTGTTGCCTAGGTTGGAGTGGAGTGGTGCTATCTCAGTTCACTGCAACCTCCACCTCCTGGGTTCAAGAGATTCTCGTACCTCAGCCTCCTGAGTAGCTGGGATTACAGGTACCTGCCACCACACCAGGCTAATTTTTATATTTTTAGTACAGGCAGAGTTTTGCCATGTTGGCCAGGGTGGTCTTGAACTCCTAACCTCAAGGGATCTGCCGACCTTGGCCTCCCAAAGTGCTGGGATTACAGGTGTAAGCCACCATGCCCAGCCCTATATCAATTATTATCTTCTATAGACAATGGTTTAGTGACCCCTTTTTATGGTCTATCATAATAAAATCTCTATTTATAGATCAGATGATATTTTATAAAACCTATCCACACATGTATCACCCAAACCTCATACATTAAGATAATGCATGTAAGGTGAGATATTATTCTCCTTGTTTTATAAATGCAGAAATAGAAGCCTAGAGAAGTTAAGAGTCTTGACCCCAGACACAAAATGGGTAAGTAGCTCAAGCCTAGGTCTTCTGAATAAAAATCAGGAGACTTCACCAACATGCAAAGCAAAATGTATTGTGCTTTTTAAATATTACTCCTAGCATTTTTGCAATCTTTCTCATGCTATCATCTTAGATAATGATTAACAGGCATTTAGAGAGAGTGTTAAAGTAAAAAAACTGTTTGGCAACACACAGGTTTAAAGGGCTAGCAAGAGAAAGAGGAGCCAGCAAAGGGGTCTGTCTGAGTGGTGGTCAGAGAATGGGTGGAGGACTTGGTCAACTCAGTGCTGCCTCTTAAGCCGAGGGAAAGGAGAGAGAAAACTTCATCTGTAAGTGTTATAAATGAGAAAGACCTGTGGGTGAAGCTGTCTTACTATGCTTTTATTTTTTCAGGAAAATAAGAAGCAAACCCAAGAGTTAAAAGCAAGAGGGCTTGAGAAGAGAGAAGAATCAGTGAAATAATCTCTTGACTGGAAGAGTGAGTTGACTGAGGAAATCAGCTGGAATTGCAATTAGTTTTTTGGTCTGGCTCTCTTCTCCAGCTGAAGAGGAGCTGTTGGAGGACAGGAAGATGGTCTGCAGCATTGTGTCTCCCACCCAACCTGGCACAGCCTTTGGCAGGTAACCTTCCATAGCAAAAGTCCCTTGAATTGCTTGTTTTTGTTTTGTTTCTTGCCCCCTTAAGGATTTCAGTTTTTCTGACTGTTACATGAAAGGATGATTGCTCACAAACAGAAAAAGACAAAGAAAAAACGTGCTTGGGCATCAGGTCAACTCTCTACTGATATTACAACTTCTGAAATGGGGCTCAAGTCCTTAAGTTCCAACTCTATTTTTGATCCGGATTACATCAAGGAGTTGGTGAATGATATCAGGAAGTTCTCCCACATGTTACTATATTTGAAAGAAGCCATATTTTCAGGTTTGTCACTTTTCTATTAGCATTCTTGCTGGTGGAAATAAATTATTTTTTTTTCTTTTTAAAGACTGTTTTAAAGAAGTTATTCATATACGTCTAGAGGAACTGCTCCGTGTTTTAAAGTCTATAATGAATAAACATCAGAACCTCAATTCTGTTGATCTTCAAAATGCTGCAGAAATGCTCACTGCAAAAGTGAAAGGTAAGGAAGATATAGTAAAAGTGGGTTGCTGTTTTTCCTTATTGTAACCAACTTTTCCTTACAGCTGTGAACTTCACAGAAGTTAATGAAGAAAACAAAAACGATCTCTTCCAGGAAGTGTTTTCTTCTATTGAAACTTTGGCATTTACCTTTGGAAATATGTAAGTAGAGAACTGTCATTTAAAGCAACTAGCTTGTCTTTCTTTTTTTAACCTCCTTGGATAGCCTTACAAACTTCCTTATGGGAGATGTAGGCAATGATTCATTATTGCGACTGCCTGTTTCTCGAGAAACTAAGGTAAGCTAAGTTTGTGTGAAAGCAAAGTCTTTAATTTTAAATTTATCTTTTTCCATGTTGTAAGTCGTTTGAAAATGTTTCTGTGGAATCAGTGGACTCATCCAGTGAAAAAGGTAATGCTCAAGGTGTTTATAACTTTTCACAAACATATACTTACCTTGATATTTTTGTTTTCAGGAAATTTTTCCCCTTTAGAACTAGACAACGTGCTGTTAAAGAACACTGACTCTATCGAGCTGGCTTTGTCATATGCTAAAACTTGGTCAAAATATACTAAGAACATAGTTTCATGGGTTGAAAAAAAGCTTAACTTGGGTGAGTTGCCTTTTAAAGCATCTGATTTAGAGTTACCTTCTGATACCCTCTTTGAACTTTTCAGAATTGGAGTCCACTAGAAATATGGTCAAGTTGGCAGAGGCAACTAGAACTAACATTGGAATTCAGGTAAGTGTTCTGTGAACTTCGGGGGTTCTATATGTAAAATTTACTTTTCAATTTTAAATTTTAGGAGTTCATGCCACTGCAGTCTCTGTTTACTAATGCTCTTCTTAATGATATAGAAAGCAGTCACCTTTTACAACAAACAATTGCAGCTCTCCAGGCTAACAAATTTGTGCAGGTAAAGATTAATTTATATGTATAATGCACTTTTTCTCTTTTTCCATTTTAAATACCTTTCACAGCCTCTACTTGGAAGGAAAAATGAAATGGAAAAACAAAGGAAAGAAATAAAAGAGCTTTGGAAACAGGAGCAAAATAAAATGGTTAGTATTAAAATGGAGTTTCATGTACCTATATATTCTGTGTTTAATACTCTTTTCGGTGTAGCTTGAAGCAGAGAATGCTCTCAAAAAGGCAAAATTATTATGCATGCAACGTCAAGATGAATATGAGAAAGCAAAGTCTTCCATGTTTCGTGCAGAAGAGGAGCATCTGTCTTCAAGTGGCGGATTAGCAAAAAATCTCAACAAGCAACTAGAAAAAAAGCGAAGGTTGGAAGAGGAGGCTCTCCAAAAAGTAACGATCTTTTTCTTTTTTATTTGCAAGTTGTGTTATTTTTTTTTCTGTGATATTTGTGAAGGTAGAAGAAGCAAATGAACTTTACAAAGTTTGTGTGACAAATGTTGAAGAAAGAAGAAATGATCTAGAAAATACCAAAAGAGAAATTTTAGCACAACTCCGGACACTTGTTTTCCAGTGTGATCTTACCCTTAAAGCTGTAAGTAATTTCTTCAGTATTTTGAAGGCAAGAGTTACTCTGCCTTTTGTCTCTGGGTCCATAGGTAACAGTTAACCTCTTCCACATGCAGCATCTGCAGGCTGCTTCCCTTGCAGACAGTTTACAGTCTCTCTGTGATAGTGCCAAACTCTATGACCCAGGCCAAGAGTACAGTGAATTTGTCAAGGCCACAAATTCAACTGAAGAAGAAAAAGTTGATGGGTGAGAATTAATGTACAGACAAAATTATTTCAAGTTTTGTTTTTTGTCATTGTTGTTGTTTCAGAAATGTAAATAAACATTTAAATAGTTCCCAACCTTCAGGATTTGGACCTGCCAACTCTTTAGAGGATGTTGTACGCCTTCCTGACAGTTCTAATAAAATTGAAGAGGACAGATGCTCTAACAGTGCAGATATAACAGGTAGTTTTCCACCCTAAAGAGAGTGCTAATTTGCCAAGTTTTGACTTTATTCTTTTTATTAAAGGTCCTTCCTTTATAAGATCATGGACATTTGGGATGTTTAGTGATTCTGAGAGCACTGGAGGGAGCAGCGAATCTAGATCTCTGGATTCAGAATCTATAAGTCCAGGTACATCTATATTTAAGTCTGGCAATGAAAACGTCAGGTAATTGTATCCACAATTTTCTTCTAGGAGACTTTCATCGAAAACTTCCACGAACACCATCCAGTGGAACTATGTCCTCTGCAGATGATCTAGATGAAAGAGAGCCACCTTCCCCTTCAGAAACTGGTATTGTATTTACCTGAATTAAGTCCCACTAATTACAATTTTTGTAAATTATTTCTCTTGCAAGGACCCAATTCCCTTGGAACATTTAAGAAAACATTGATGTCAAAGGCAGCTCTCACACACAAGTTTCGCAAATTGAGATCCCCCACGAAATGTAGGGATTGTGAAGGCATTGTAGTGTTCCAAGGTGTTGAATGTGAAGAGGTAAGATCTTTGTGGAATTGTGTTGACCCTTTTTAACCAGTTTCAAACTATCATTTTCTTGTAGTGTCTCCTTGTTTGTCATCGAAAGTGTTTGGAAAATTTAGTCATTATTTGTGGTCATCAGAAACTTCCAGGAAAAATACACTTATTTGGAGCAGAATTCACACAAGTTGCAAAAAAGGAACCAGATGGTATCCCTTTTATACTCAAAATATGTGCCTCAGAGATTGAAAATAGAGCTTTGTGTCTACAGGTACATTATAACTCTTAAAATTTTAAAAAGCAATTTTGCAAAATTTTTTTCTTTTCTATTGAAGGGAATTTATCGTGTGTGTGGAAACAAAATAAAAACTGAAAAATTGTGTCAAGCTTTGGAAAATGGAATGCACTTGGTAGATATTTCAGAATTTAGTTCACATGATATCTGTGACGTCTTGAAATTATACCTTCGGCAGGTAAAAATTTTTACCCTTGAAACCCACCATTAATGCTTACCCCAATGTAATTTTATTTCTTTAGCTCCCAGAACCATTTATTTTATTTCGATTGTACAAGGAATTTATAGACCTTGCAAAAGAGATCCAACATGTAAATGAAGAACAAGAGACAAAAAAGAATAGTCTTGAAGACAAAAAATGGCCAAATATGTGTATAGAAATAAACCGAATTCTTCTAAAAAGCAAAGACCTTCTAAGACAATTGCCAGCATCAAATTTTAACAGTCTTCATTTCCTTATAGTACATCTAAAGCGGTAAGAATTTTATATAACTAGAACATTTATTATCTCATACAACTTTATGTGTTCTACTTTGCAGGGTAGTAGATCATGCAGAAGAAAACAAGATGAACTCCAAAAACTTGGGGGTGATATTTGGACCAAGTCTCATTAGGCCAAGGCCCACAACTGCTCCTATCACCATCTCCTCCCTTGCAGAGTATTCAAATCAAGCACGCTTGGTAGAGTTTCTCATTACTTACTCACAGAAGATCTTCGATGGGTCCCTACAACCACAAGATGTTATGTGTAGCATAGGTGTTGTTGATCAAGGCTGTTTTCCAAAGCCTCTGTTATCACCAGAAGAAAGAGACATTGAACGTTCCATGAAGTCACTATTTTTTTCTTCAAAGGAAGTGAGTTTGACCTTTATAGAATTATATTAGAACTTCCATTTTAAAAATTATCTTGCATCAACAGGATATCCATACTTCAGAGAGTGAAAGCAAAATTTTTGAACGAGCTACATCATTTGAGGAATCAGAACGCAAGCAAAATGCGTTAGGAAAATGTGATGCATGTCTCAGTGGTGAGTAGCCATGTAAAAAAAAAATATGTTTGCACAAACTTAAATAGATTTCTTTCATTTTCAGACAAAGCACAGTTGCTTCTAGACCAAGAGGCTGAATCAGCATCCCAAAAGATAGAAGATGGTAAAACCCCTAAGCCACTTTCTCTGAAATCTGATAGGTCAACAAACAATGTGGAGAGGCATACTCCAAGGACCAAGATTAGACCTGTAAGTTTGCCTGTAGATAGACTACTTCTTGCAAGTCCTCCTAATGAGAGAAATGGCAGAAATATGGGAAATGTAAATTTAGACAAGTTTTGCAAGAATCCTGCCTTTGAAGGAGTTAATAGAAAAGACGCTGCTACTACTGTTTGTTCCAAATTTAATGGCTTTGACCAGCAAACTCTACAGAAAATTCAGGACAAACAGTATGAACAAAACAGCCTAACTGCCAAGACTACAATGATCATGCCCAGTGCACTCCAGGAAAAAGGAGTGACAACAAGCCTCCAGATTAGTGGGGACCATTCTATCAATGCCACTCAACCCAGTAAGCCATATGCAGAGCCAGTCAGGTCAGTGAGAGAGGCATCTGAGAGACGGTCTTCAGATTCCTACCCTCTCGCTCCTGTCAGAGCACCCAGAACACTGCAGCCTCAACATTGGACAACATTTTATAAACCACATGCTCCCATCATCAGTATCAGGGGGAATGAGGAGAAGCCAGCTTCACCCTCAGCAGCAGTGCCTCCTGGCACAGATCACGATCCCCACGGTCTCGTGGTGAAGTCAATGCCAGACCCAGACAAAGCATCAGCTTGTCCTGGGCAAGCAACTGGTCAACCTAAAGAAGACTCTGAGGAGCTTGGCTTGCCTGATGTGAATCCAATGTGTCAGAGACCAAGGCTAAAACGAATGCAACAGTTTGAAGACCTCGAAGGTGAAATTCCACAATTTGTGTAGGGATGTCAAATTTCAGGGTTTTTTTGTTGTTGTTGTGTTATTTTGTGGTATTGTGCTTGTTTTGTGAAAGAATGTTTTGACAGGGCCTCTTTTGTATAGGACTGCCAAATCATGGGTTTTGCCTTTTGTTGTTGTATTTATCCTCTGTTGGTAATACTGAATGGTAGAATGTTTTGATAGGGTCACATTTGTGCCTCACTGGAATTATCTTTAAATTCTGTATTTTTAAAGTTGTGAATAAGATAGGTGGATTCGTATTTTTTAAAGTTCAGTTGACTTTCCCCACCAAATGGTCCATTTGAATGCATCCCTAATATATGATATAGTCTCAACTAATAGGTGCAATTTGGGAAAATCAGGTTTATTTTTTGGAGTGGAACTGTTATAAGTGCTTATTTATAAAAGGAATGTTTCTGAATGCAAGTGCCTAAAAAGATCTTTGTTGGTATGCATATGTTTTGTCACACAATTTTATAGTGCATCTTTCACCATTTGTGCTTTTTTAAGATACGTATGTAAGCTCTTATTTTTCAATTGGCAATTCAGTTAATTTTTAAATGTTTACATAATGGCCAGAAGGCTTGCAAATCTGTATTTAATTGCATTTTAATTAATTGCCAGTTTTTACATGTGATAGTCAGTTGTACAAAGAAAATGCACTTAAACCTGTTTCTAAATTATATATTCAGTTATATTATATTTGGCTTTAGATGGTTTTAATACATTTGATAGTTTTTCACCCCTTGGCTTTATTTTATATAAACTTTTGTTTTTCAGCAGTTCTGAACTTTTTAGTATTTTATAAATGGTCCAAAAAATGCCTGTTTCAGAAGTTTTTGAATTCAGTGCATTTCCTCTTGATTTGTCTGGGTTAAAACCATTCCTTTTGTATGAAATGTTTTGACTTAGGAATCATTTTATGTACTTGTTCTACCTGGATTGTCAACAACTGAAAGTACATATTTCATCCAAATCAAGCTAAAATTTATTTAAGTTGATTCTGAGAGTACAGGTCAGTAAGCCTCATTATTTGGAATTTGAGAGAAGGTATAGGTGATCGGATCTGTTTCATTTATAAAAGGTCCAGTTTTTAGGACTAGTACATTCCTGTTATTTTCTGGGTTTTATCATTTTGCCTAAAATAGGATATAAAAGGGACAAAAAATAAGTAGACTGTTTTTATGTGTGAATTATATTTCTACTAAATGTTTTTGTATGACTGTGTTATACTTGATAATATATATATATATATATATCAACTTGTTAAATTATTTCATGTTCCCGTGGCTTCTTTTCAGTTGTTGCCTATTACAGTATGAGAGTTTAAGGTTATTAACCATTGGCTTAGAAGTCAACACCTAGGATCATACATCCGTTGACTACAATGTGGAATGAATTTTATGGAAACCTGTTTTATAGTTCTATGTGATGTAAAGGTCTAGGGAGCAATAACCAGCCCTTTTTTTTCTGAAGGCTTGTTTTTAGTCCTCATTGTACAAAATATAAAATAATCATATTGCTATGAATACCTAAAAAGAAAATTAGAGCCCATGTGTATTGAGCCTTCTCTGTGTGCCAGGAACTTTGCCAAGGTGCTACATAGATTATTTTATTTCAAGTTCACAGCAACCTATAATGGGTGGGTAAGCATGTTATTATTTCTGTGTTACAGATAAGGAAACTAAGGCTTAGTTAAATGACTTGCTTCAGTGTTCCACAGGTGTAACAGGTGGAGTCAAATCTCAAACATAGGGCTGTCAGATTTTGATGGTTAGTGCTCTTAATGACTGTGATTACTAAATAATATCTGGTAGTTTTTAACAATAGAAAATGCAACTTTAAAAAATTTTTATTGTGGTAAAATACACATAACATTTACCATTTTTAAGTATATTGTTTGAACCATTTTTAAGCATATAGTTCAGTGGCATTAAGTATATTCACATTGTTTTGCAACCATGAGCACCTATTCATCTCCAGAACATTATCATCATCCTATACTAAAACTTAGAAAATGTACTTTTAAACTTCTTCAGTTCTCTTTTAATATATGGAGCCCACCCAAAGGTTATATCATGTAATAAACTCATTTCTCTGTTTTCCCTCACAGCTTAAAAATGAGAATTTCACTTTTGGGTCCTTTCTGCCTTTAGGGCTCCCTGGCACTTTGTCCAGCGTAGAGCCTTAAGCCTCTAGATGCTTTCTAGTTTCCTGGGGCCCTGAGGCAAGTATCTCTTGAGAAGAGGTTGCTATTTCTAGAGGATCCACAGTGTGCACTGTGTTGTGCTATCTAATAGTGTGGTGGAAATCATTTATCCAGAAGTTGTTTTTTGCAACATGGAAAGATACGTGACCAAAAGGAAAGGGCAACAGCAGGAGCCCTGTTAGTGCTGCCAGAACACCAGGAAGCCTTGTGGGAGGCGTATTGTCCAAGATGATGCGTATTGTCCAAACGACTCAGAAGAAGTCATTTCTGAAGGGTTGATCATAACTTCCCTAGCCATGTTTTACCTACAGAGAACTTAGTTAGAATTTATGAGTACAGTATGTTAAATTACTTTTAGTGTACCTTAGGCAGTGTATTTGTTTTGATACAGAGACAAAGACTATATGATCCCTGAGACTTGTTGCCTAGTGAACTCACAAGCAGATAGAATTGTACCTCAGTTATTTGGGTGATTTAAAGATGGTACTATGGCTACACTATTCCCAGCTATCGTTGTGTTACAGTATTTATACAACTGGAAACATCTCTCTAAATGACAACCATTGTATATTGTTAAATAACTTATAGTCAGTGGAATTCTGTGGGTTTTTCTTTCCTACAGGCAGGAAATTATGGTGATGTGTTGATATGATTATATATGTAGACTATTCAGTTAACATCTAGGAGTTAGCAAATTTGCTACATTCACAATCAGTATGTAAGTCAGTTGTATTCCTAGATATCAGCAACTAACAGAAATGGAAGTTTTTAGAAAGATCTCTTCAATATCATTAAAAAATACAAAATACTCTACCTAAGAATAAGTCTAACAAAAGATGTACAAGATCTTGATGGAGAAAATGTTAGACCATGTCAGGAAGCATTTAAGGAGATCTTAAATAAATGTAGTACTCCATAATGTACACGAATTAGAAGACTCAGTCGTGTAAAGATGTTCATTTACATTTGTAGATTCAATGTAATCCCAACCAAAATATTTTTTGCATTATTACCTCTATCTACTGTGTGTTTCCTTAAGACAAGGGCATTCCTACGTAACCATAGTACAACCATCAAACTTAGGAGATTGACATTGACATCATGATATCTAATCCATAGACCACATTCAATCTGCTGATTTTGATTGCCTCAGTAATGTTCCTGTGTTTCAGCATCCCAATCCAGGACCACATAGTGCATTTAGTTGCCCTATCTCTTGTTTCATTCAGTCCAGAACATCTTTTCAGACTTGTCTTTGACCTTGACACTTGAGGAGGATTGGCCAGTTTGTAGAAAGTTCCTCAGTTTTGGTTTATCATTAGATAAGACCCATAAGGTTTAGGATAGACATTTTTGTCCAATACTACAGAAATGATGCTCTATACTCAAATGTGTCATGCCAGGATGCACACAATGTCAATTTGTCTTATACCTGATAGTATTAATTTTGGTCACTTGGTTCAGATAGTATATACCAGGTTTCTCCATTGTAAAATTAGAATTAGGAAGTAATTTGTGAGGAGATTCTTAAAGATTGTAAATGTATTGTTTCTCATCGAATTGTCACGGGCTAGTCTATTGACAATTCTTGACTGAACCAATTACTATTTTGGTTGTCAAATGGTGAGTCCGTGGCTTCTGCCTTGGTTGGCATCCTACTACTGTAAGGAAGAGCTCTTCCTTCTCTATTCCTTCATTCACTTAAATCAGTATAGATTCATGAATGCCTGCTTTATTCAGTGACAGTGTATTATTGTCACTTATTTTCATGCTGAAATTTTCCCCGATTTGGTTTTTGGGAGTCTCTTCAAGCTGGCTTCTGTGTTCCTTAGAGATGCCTCATTGCTTTTTCCCCTCTTATTTTTTTTACGAGCTCATCTTACACTTTTTCCTACTCCCTACCCCAAGTCTAGAATTAGCCCTTTTTTCCAAGGAGCCCTGGTTTCTTTAAATGGGAAATGGTATATGGAAATGAAGACCTGAGAAAGGCTCACTGTCTTATTGGTGAACAGCTCAAAGGAAAACGTGTGTCTACACACATTCAAGAATAGTCACCTACTTCTATATCTATTTATATACATACGTATTGAAAACTTTGAGTTCACATTGACACCTTCAATTCAATCCTTTGAGGTTAATCTAGTCTCCCTTTCCATCTTTGTAACTTCCTTCTCTCATAGAAACCTGACTCCCATAATCCTAAATAATTTGTTCATTCTTCCTCCCTCCCTCAACCTCTTGACATGCCAGCTGCTGTCTCATCACACCCAGTCCCAAATATGCCAAATAAATCCGCAGTCATAGCAGCGCTGGTCCTGACCACACCAATCCCTAACATCCTCCCCAGCCTGGAGCCTGGACCATGGCAGCTGAATCTTTGACCCCAGTGATGTCAGTCCTGAGCACACCATTGGAATCCTAGGCTCCTGTCATCTGGCTGGAAGAGAGACAAATTCACAACCTTTTGATAATGAGCAATTATTGAATACTCACTGAATTTATCAGAGAAAGTTTAAAAGTGTACGATTATACATATTTACCAGGAATGTTTAAACATAGACATTTATGAAATTTATAGAAAATATTGAATTGTGGTTCTCACTTTTTGGTCTTGGCTGTAACAATTTTTAAATATTAATACTTCCTACAATAACTGTATCATGCTATTTTTAAGTGTCCTCACACTCAACCAATCTACTCTGCATCCATAAAATAAGCATGCAGTTCAGAAAATAGATTAAACGACTAATTGGCTATGCTTCTGAGTTACAAGTTTTATTTGAGTTCATC